GGGAACAAATACTCGATCCGCAATTTAAAAGTCCGAAGACTCCTCAGCAGAGGGTGAGCTGATTGACTCTTTGGCTTATCAAGGGCAAATCGCATTTCTGAAAAGAGCTTGAAGTGGTTTTGTTTGTGAGGAGAGTTTGCTTTGTCCCCCACACTGAAAAGTATACAGCAAAGCCCGAGCATAGAAAATATCCTGAGCTTAAATTTCTCATTTTATTGCCATCATAACTTTTCCTCTTGGAATAAAATCCTCTATTTTATATGAGTAGGAGGTAAAGGTAGGGAAAGGAAAGTCAAGTATCTCAATTGTTACGCTGATTGCATCCAAACAGACTTTAGAAGTCAGGGTTTGTAACGTGGCAGGAGAGCTGTTTGCGATGCCCTGGAAAGAAAAGAAAGCCGGTTCCAACAGCGACTCTGGGGAATGCACTCTCGGTCCCCCTGCCATGCTTACTTAAGCTAATTGAAGGTCTTGCCTTTCAGCAGCCGCTGCACTGGGATACCAGACAAACAGCTCCCCTTGATGCCAGGCAGGCAGGGCCCCTCTTCAGGACATCATTAAAAGCACATGCACTTGCTCCACATCCATTGGCAGATGGTGGCAAGATTCAAGACTCCTACCCTGAAGTCAAGGAGAAGCCATCGCGGTGGAAAACATCCTCGCTTTGAAAATCCAACACGAAATTAAAGAACTACACGAGATAAGGAGCCTGGAGAACATTAGTTGGCTGCAGGGGTGAAGACAGACACAAAAAGCACAGCAGGTAAGAGCTGGGGGTTGTTGCCAACAAGGAACTGTCCCGGGTGGCGCAGAGAAAAGGATCTCAGAACTGGAGCCCTGTCCCTTTGAGTCTTCCATGCGTGCTCAAGCTTGTCATCTTCCATAAGCTTCGAGAGAAGGGACGTTGTCAGAGCATTCCTTATCGGTGCGACTAATCCTGTTATCAGCTTGGTTATAAATATTTAATGTTCCCTGGCCTTTCGGTGATGGTGCCCCATCAGATTCAAGGCTGTTAAGAATCCCCACCAGCAACCTCGCCCCTCCCTGCGGAAAACCGATGAGAGGCAGGGCCAAGCCGAAGCGATGGCGGCCTATCCGGAGAGCTGCGTGGACACTACGGTGCTGGACTTCGTCGCAGACCTGTCCCTGGCCTCCCCGAGACGCCCTCTCCTCTGCGACTTCGCACCCGGGGTCTCCTTGGGGGACCCAGCCCTTGCGCTCCGAGAGGGAAGACCCAGGAGGATGGCGCGGTTTGAAGAGGGGGACCCAGAAGAAGAGGAGTGCGAAGTGGACCAGGGGGACGGAGAAGAGGAGGAGGAAGAGGAGCGCGGAAGAGGTGTCTCCCTATTAGGCCGCCCCAAGAGGAAAAGGGTGATCACCTACGCCCAGCGCCAGGCCGCCAACATCCGCGAAAGGAAGCGGATGTTCAACCTCAACGAGGCCTTTGACCAGCTGCGGAGGAAGGTGCCCACGTTTGCTTACGAGAAAAGGCTGTCCCGGATCGAGACCCTCCGCCTGGCCATCGTCTATATCTCCTTCATGACCGAGCTCTTGGAGAGCTGTGAGAAGAAGGAAAGCGGCTGAGCCTGGTGTGGAGAGTCTGCCCTTCCTCGTCTGGTAGTGCTGGGGTGTGTCAGGACCGGGCACTGGGTGAGGCTAAAGGGCCGGGAGGGAGGCCCCAAGACAGAACGTCTGG